GGAGGGCGAGCCGAGGCCCGGGGCGGCGGGGTCGGGGCGCGGCTGGGGACTGGGCGCGGGGACCCGCGGAGCTCTCCCGGGCCTCCCGCTCCCGGCTCGCCTCCTTACCCTCGGCCCCGAGCTGCAGCTCTGCGGCGGCGGCGGCGGCGATTCCCGGGCCCGAAGCCTGGCGCTCAGGGGGCAGTCCTTCCTGTTTGCCTCTCCAGCGAGTGGCCCCGCAGCCTCCCCTGCCCGCTGCCTGGCTTCCTGCTCTTAGGAGCCTCTCTTCCCAGCCCCCTCCCACAGCTTGGGCCTCTTCCCCCTCCTCCCTCCCACCTCCAGCCGCCAGGTCCCCAGCCGCCCGCCAGGCTTGGGCCTGAGTGGCAGAGGCGCCTGCAGCTGCCAATCCCAAAAATATTCTCTGATGACACAGCTGGAGGACAAGAGCCCAGACTGGCTCCACTGGTCTAAGTATAGAGCAGGCAGGACCACCTGCCCCCGGCCCTAGCCCCGGTTCTAGCCCCGGTTCCAGCCCTGCCCCCAAGGGCTGGCCGGCCAGCAGCTGCTTATTGAAAGGGGCCCCAGAAGGTCTGAGGGGTGATGCACTTTGTCTCCCTGACAAATAACACTTTCTGGGGCTGGCCGGCTACAGCTCCCAGGCTCCTGTCCCACCTGATGTCACCTCTGGATGTGTCTGTGTGTGTGTGTGTGAGAGAGTGTGTGTGTGTGAGAATTTGTGTGTGTGTGAGTGTGTGTGTGAGTGTGTGTGTGAGTGTGTGTGTGTGTAGGGAGAAGGTGTTGTATGTTTGCATGTGTGAGTCAGGTCGCTTGAGGCGAAATCCTTCCCAGCCCCTCCCCCACATCCCTGGCGGGAGTGGGAGATAAGGCTCATGGCCACAGACATCTGCGTCAGAGATAGGAGGTCTCAATGCCACGGGCAGGGGCAACTCGGACTGTGGGGCGTGGAAAGGACTGGGGAAGACTGGATGAGAAGGGTAGAAGAGGGTGGGTGTGGGATGGGGAGGGGAGAGTGGAAAGGCCCTGGGCAGACCCTGGCAGAAGGGGCACGGGGCAGGGTGTGAGTTCCCCACTAGCAGGGCCAGGTGAGCTATGGTGCTGCACCTACTGCTCTTCTTGCTGCTGACCCCACAGGGTGGGCACAGCTGCCAGGGGCTGGAGCTGGCCCGGGAACTTGTTCTGGCCAAGGTGAGGGCCCTGTTCTTGGATGCCTTGGGGCCCCCCGCGGTGACCAGGGAAGGTGGGGACCCTGGAGTCAGGCGGCTGCCCCGAAGACATGCCCTGGGGGGCTTCACACACAGGGGCTCTGAGCCCGAGGAAGAGGAGGATGTCTCCCAAGCCATCCTTTTCCCAGCCACAGGTAACGAGGGTGGGGGAACCGGCAGGATGACTCTGCCCTCTCCCTTTTCTTCTGTCTCCTGCAGATGCCAGCTGTGAGGACAAGTCAGCTGCCAGAGGGCTGGCCCAGGAGGCTGAGGAGGGCCTCTTCAGATACATGTTCCGGCCATCCCAGCATACACGCAGCCGCCAGGTGACTTCAGCCCAGCTGTGGTTCCACACCGGGCTGGACAGGCAGGGCACAGCAGCCTCCAATAGCTCTGAGCCCCTGCTAGGCCTGCTGGCACTGTCACCGGGAGGACCCGTGGCTGTGCCCATGTCTTTGGGCCATGCTCCCCCTCACTGGGCCGTGCTGCACCTGGCCACCTCTGCTCTCTCTCTGCTGACCCACCCCGTCCTGGTGCTGCTGCTGCGCTGTCCCCTCTGTACCTGCTCAGCCCGGCCTGAGGCCACGCCCTTCCTGGTGGCCCACACTCGGACCAGACCACCCAGTGGAGGGGAGAGAGCCCGACGCTCAACTCCCCTGATGTCCTGGCCTTGGTCTCCCTCTGCTCTGCGCCTGCTGCAGAGGCCTCCGGAGGAACCGGCTGCCCATGCCAACTGCCACAGAGTAGCACTGAACATCTCCTTCCAGGAGCTGGGCTGGGAACGGTGGATCGTGTACCCTCCCAGTTTCATCTTCCACTACTGTCATGGTGGTTGTGGGCTGCACATCCCACCAAACCTGTCCCTTCCAGTCCCTGGGGCTCCCCCTACCCCAGCCCAGCCCTACTCCTTGCTGCCAGGGGCCCAGCCCTGCTGTGCTGCTCTCCCAGGGACCATGAGGCCCCTACATGTCCGCACCACCTCGGATGGAGGTTACTCTTTCAAGTATGAGACAGTGCCCAACCTTCTCACGCAGCACTGTGCTTGTATCTAAGGGTGGGGGGTCTTCCTTCTTAATCCCATGGCTGGTGGCCACGCCCCCACCATCATCAGCTGGGAGGAAAGGCAGAGTTGGGAAATAGATGGCTCCCACTCCTCCCTCCTTTCACTTCTCTGCCTATGGGCTACCCTCCCCACCCCACTTCTATCTCAATAAAGAACACAGTGCATATGACTTGACATATGTTCTCCAGCTTCTCTGATATGGAGTT